GCTCAAAAGTGCCTTCCGGGGCACTGTTATCGGCCCTGCAGTGACTCCCCACACAGATACTTTTACTAATGATGTTTCCCAAAAGTTAGTTCTTACAACCGCTTTCTACATTAGTAACGTCTTTCTTCTTGAACGCTCCAGCATTTAAGTGTAGCGCTCTACTGTCAGGAAAACCCATTTCCCCTAGTAACTAGTAGTACTTCGAAGATATTCTGAATCATCTTGGATCCTTTCCAGCACTTTCCCAAACCACAGTGAGCACTCAGCACCACTTCGCTAAAAGAGTGCAGAATCACAATGCTCAAATCACTGTCTGGGGGGTTCAGCAGGGAGGGGACGCAGATATGTTTTGTTTAGTCCAGGGTGTTTTGAGAAAATTGAATTTGTTATCAAGATTTTACAAATCAGGATATTGTACATGAATATACTCCGTCATTTCTGGAAAAATCAGAAAATCTAGCAACACTAGGTCTAATTCTTGCCCGATAGCAAGGGACCCTGAGAGCAGATAAGCGGCCCTGCCTTCGGAGCTCTCTCCAGTTCGCCTTCCCCCAGTTACAGTGCCTGTCAGGCCCCATTAGATCTTTGAGTTTGCTATCGTAAGAATAAAGGAAGGAGCGCACAGGATAAAAACCCATCGGCTGGGTCTATTCGTTTTTTCCTAGAGAAAAAAAAAAATGTTTCCTGGTTGTCCTTTCGAATATAGTCTCACAGAGAAGCTCACAGAAGCAGCCCACCTTTCTAGCCCACAAACTTCCCACAAGCCGTGAAAGTCGCACCGGCTCTTGCACCCAGATCGGTTTCTCCCGGGTCTTTGGCTCAGGGCCCCCGCCCCTACATTGGCCTTTCCCTTCCTCTGCCACCTCCGCGCTCCGAGGCCTGGGGCGGGTCGCGGGTCCCGGCCCCCAGCCCCCAGCCCCTAGCCGCTGCTCTTTGCCCCGGGCCAGGGCGCTCGGGCTCGCCCACGGCGGCACTGAGCATGCTCAGAGGCGGCCGCGCGGGCAGGTTTGCTTCGCAGGCGCTCGCACTCGGCGGCGGGCGGGCGCGCGGCTGCAGCTGGAGCTCCAGCGCCCGGAGTTGGAGTTGCCGGGAGTTTCCCCCCAACCCCTCCCTTTTCGCGCGCGGCAGCAGGAGCCGGCGCGGGAGCCGCGAGCGGCGGCGAGCCAGCACCCGGGCCGGCTAAGCCTTGTCCGGAGCCCGGAGCCCCGCGCGGGGCAGCCCCCCGGGGAGGAGCCTCGTGCTCTGGGACGCGTGCCGCGCACTGGCACGGCAGGGGCGCGAGCCAGGCTGCACGGTAGGACCGGGGCGAGGGGAGCCAGGCGGTCAGGGCGGAGGCCAAGCCCGGGAGATGCGGTTGCAGCCGCCACGGCTGTTGGGGCGCCTGGCGCTCCGTCCGAGGCGGGTGGCTGTGAGGCCAGGGGAGTAGGCAGGCTCCCAGAGAGATTCTTCCAAGTTGGCGGGTGGCGGGAGAGGGGGCCGCGCGCCCCGGCGCAGCTGCTTTGTGCGCGCAGAGAGGGACTCGTGTCCCTGGTTCTCTCCAACCCTGGGACCCGTTGTGCGGGCAGTATTGGGCAAGCCGCAGAACGGAGCGATTTCCTCCGAGAAAGTTGAGGATGGAGCCTTTTTTTCCGCACCGTCCCCGCGATGGCATGGGCCCCGAGAATGCTGCCCCGAGGCTCCCAGTGTGGGGGAGCTCGGGGTCGCTGCGCCTCTAGCTTGAGCGCAGAAATCCGCGAATCACTCCGATCTTCGCGAACTCTGGCATCTTCTAGGAAAATCATTACTGCCAAAACTGAGGCGAGCTTTTCTGGCGGGCACGGCACCCTGCCCCCAGGGCGCTGGCCCTGGGCGATGCCCCCTTTCCGATCTCAGGCTTGGTCAAGGGCGCCAGGTTCCGAATTCGCGCTTGCCGTGCACGCCGGCATCGAGCCTCACCAACACCGCCGGGCAACGTGGCTGGAGTAGGTGGGTGGCTTGATTTTCCCTCCAACCTTTCCTTTTTGACATGGAGTCTCACTCTGTCACCTAGGCTAGAGTAGTGCAGTGGCGTGATCTCAGCTCACTCCAGCCTCTGCCTCCCGGGCTCAAGTGACCCACCTGCCTCAGCCTCCCAAGTAGCTGGGACAACAGATGTGAGCCACCACACCCAGGTAATTTTCATATTTTTGGTAGAGACAGGGTTTCCAACTTTCCTTTCTTTTCCTTCTTTAAAAGATTCACTGCGTGCTGTCCTCACTTGTTCTACAATGAGTGCCAAATCTGCTATCAGCAAGGAAATTTTTGCACCTCTTGATGAAAGGATGCTGGGAGCTGTCCAAGTCAAGAGGAGGACAAAGAAAAAGATTCCTTTCTTGGCAACTGGAGGTCAAGGCGAATATTTAACTTATATCTGCCTGTCAGGTAATGAGAACCAGATATTAATATTATTAAAAGTGCACTAATCTGAGTGATCTTTTCTTGGCAGTGACAAACAAGAAACCCACACAGGCGTCCATCACAAAGGTCAAACAGTTTGAAGGCTCCACATCATTTGTTCGGAGATCACAGTGGATGCTCGAGCAGCTTCGCCAGGTTAATGGTATCGATCCTAATGGGGTGAGTGAATTGTCCAATGCTGAGCAAAGGCAGAGATTAGTAGTTATTTCATTGTCTTTTCCAGGATTCGGCAGAGTTTGATTTGTTGTTTGAAAATGCTTTTGACCAGTGGGTAGCCAGCACAGCGTCAGAAAAATGCACCTTCTTCCAGATCCTCCACCATACCTGCCAGAGGTACCTCACGGACAGGAAGCCAGAGTTTATTAACTGCCAATCCAAAATTATGGGAGGTGAGTGGACATTTGTGTGACTTTAGTCATCCAGTTTCTGATGCTCCTGCTCTCCTCCTTTCAGGAAACAGCATCCTCCATTCAGCTGCTGACAGCGTGACCAGCGCAGTGCAGAAGGCAAGCCAGGCCTTGAATGAGCGTGGAGAGCGATTAGGCCGAGCAGAGGAGAAGACAGAAGACCTGAAGAACAGCGCCCAGCAGTTTGCAGAAACTGCGCACAAGGTGGGCCAAGAGAGGAGCAGGCTTCTCAGCTCGTCTTACTTTTCTCATTCCTCTCTCTCCTTAGCTTGCCATGAAGCACAAATGTTGAGAAACTGCCTATCCTGGTGACTCTTCTTAAGAGAAACTGAAGAGTTTGTTCAGCAGTTTTTACAAGAATTCGGGACCTCCGCTTGCTTCTTTTTTTCCAATATTTGGACACTTAGAGTGGTTTTTGTTTTTTCTTTTCAGATGTTAATGTGAAAGAAAGGGTGTTGCATTTTTACATTTCCCTAATGATCTTGCTAATAAATGCTACAATAGCATCAGCTTCATTTTGGGTTTTTGCCTCCTCCCACTGTGTGTATGTGTGTATATGTATGTTTTGAATATGTTTTCTTTATTAAAAAATATTTTTTGTAGTTTGAATATGAAATTTGGACCAAATGATAAACTGCGCTGAGTCTAAACTGGCAACATGTATTTTTTTCTCTGATATTAAGCAGGAAGGCATTTTAATGTGGTGACATCAGATGTTATTTTTCCTAGATGAAAATAAAAGTCAAGCAGTGATTAGTTTCACTCACTGTCCTAGCTACACTTAATTTGAAGATTAAAATTCTACATTGTGGAAAACAATTGAATTTATTGGGAAAAACAGCAGTCTTAGATTTTGCTCCTTGCATAGTAATCTTTTGCATGAACCATCACCAGCGTTCAAAAAAAAAAAAAAATCAGAATCGCAGATAGAAATCTCTTTCCTGAGTTACAGTTTAAATACTCTTGCTACTTGTATCCAGGGTGTTTACTTGGAATTATCATATGAAGGGTAAAAATTTGAGAGTAAAGCCCTAAAGAAAAGCCTACCTAAAACCCTCTGTGTACTCACAGATGTTTCTCTTGTCACTGTCATAGTGATGGTCGCTGGTATGGAAAAGTGCTTATATTTTTATCAAAAAATTGATTTGTCCAGGTAAAGGTCTGTGTCAATGATAATGTGAACAAGTAGTACATTTAAAATGTTTGTCTTGTCTTTTTACAGTCATGCCTATTTTAGAGACACCTTCATAATGTCCTTGGGAGAGGGCCTTTAGTTTCTTGGTATCTGGATTTTGGAGGTTTTGATGTTGTTTTTGCTATCTATTTATTTAATGTAATTTAATATGTGAGTTTCTTGACAAATTGCATTTCATGGCAATTGCACCTTGCCTGGTCTGATATAAAACACCACAATCACAAACCTTTACATTGCAGTCAGTTTCAATACAGTTGGTCACACACCTCGTGATTTTCTATTACTCAAGATAATAAGGGGCTTAGGGTCTAGAAGTTCTGTTTCCTAGAGGGTTAAAATGCTAAACATAAAAAAAGCTGTGCTTTTTTTGTGAAACTAGGAGACAAGCTGCACATCTCAGACACATTGTAAGCCTACCACTGCAGCGCATTGATTTTTAAGCTGCCTGAATCTTCAGGACCCCTATCTATTCCATCCTATCCATTTTGCTGATTGAGTCGATATGTATTGCAGCCTCTTACATAGGAGCATAAGATGACTTTTGGATTGTTAATACTGATTTAAATAGCTGAAGTTCTCCTAATAAAGCATTCCCAAGGAGAGAGAAAGTTTGTCTACTGGGGGTAAAAATATCAGATGGTGCACATTAAAAGGGAGATGAGATTTGTCGGAGACAGATTTCAGAATCCTTTTAGATGATCCAATTCAAGAAAACCCTCTATAAAATTTAATAAACTGTATAAGTTAACTATAATATTTTATACTTTCTTTTTGGTGTCTTAAAAATTTAAAGAAGCGAGGAACATGCCATTTGGTGAGTACCGTTGGAAGCTATTTTAATTTCTAGGAAAAGCCCCAAATATCACTCCAAATAGATTTTGTTTGCAGATCTCAGTTCAGAATGCACACACACACACACACACACACACACACACACACAGAGATGTATTTATCTTTCCAAATTGGATTCTGGTTTCAGAGATAGAGAGTTGGTATAAATAATTGAAAGGATAAATCTAAAACCCCCTGACAGTCCGCCAAATTCAAGAACAGAAGTGGTTGCCAACTCTCTAACAACAATGTTTGGGAAGCTGATTCCAAAGTAGCTGAGGATGAGGTCATAAGCATACTGTGAAACCCAAGATTCTTCTTCCCTGGTAGAATTACAATAGTTACTCTTGATAAATATAAGTATTCCATGTCTTGCCCTCTTTCCTCACTCTCTGCTTATCCTTTTAGACCTAAGTTTCATTGGAAATAGCCTGAATTAGAAGAAAGCCCATCCGAATCTTTATTAGCCCCCTCTAATGATTAGTTTCCAGGCTGCGTTCATACCTTTGACCTCTCAGTGTCAAAGTCCTACCTAGGCCTCCCCACAACAGAGAGGGCCGTAACAGCAATCCCTGCCCCTCCTTTACCTCCCAGCCTCTTGCAGAGGAGCCCAGTGATAACACATGTGAAGTTCTTTGCTGTCCTCTTGTAGAAGGTGCTGCAGTGCAAAGTATTAATACGGTCTTAGACAAAATAACTGTCATGATTTGGGACCAGTTTGGTTGAGCTTGTCAGAAGACATTTCATTTGTTTCATTTCTGCACTTCTCTATGAATTTTGGGATACTATATTTCTGTGAAGGACTTATTGTATAGACAACTCAAAAAGGAAAGAAACTTTCCAGTATTACCACTTCTTCCTGGAATATAGCTGTAGTATTTCTCACTAGTATTATTAGATACCTGTGTACAGAAAGTATGCAGTTATTCAGGTTAATGTTTCATATTAAAGAATGTATTTGTAAAATGTAACATGATCAGTAGTTACCTTTTTTCAAGCTCTGAAGAAGTTCAGATTACGTGTTAGACTTAAGTTACAGTGAAAACTGTTTTAATACTACTTTTGTGGCTAGCAAAGGTTGTGCATCTATTTAAAATTATTTACAGGATGCTCTAAATAAGGGGCATTAAAGATAGGTTTAGCTCTTAATTTTAGAAATTGTGACACTACTGATGTCTGTCATACAGTTATTCTTCAGAAGTTCTCTGAGATGTCAAATATAATTTTTGTTTAATTCAGAGATAAGTAACACCTGCTCTATTGATTCACTATTACAACAAACCCTAATTTTGTCATTAAATATTTTAACTCTGTGATGAAATTTGTTTCTTGCAGTTATTTATGAACTCTATAAAACACTACCAAATAAGTACATGTCACCACATTTTTTATGCTAATAGGAAAATCTTATGTGCCTAAGGGGAAACCTCAGAACTAGTATTAGCATGATGATAAAATGTCATTACATATGTTCTAATGGAAAAGCTTGGAATGTAATAAAGACTAAAGAGCTAACCTTAATTTAGACAATGGGCATCTATTCAGCAAGTTTT